TATTTGCTTCTTGTCATCACACCTGCTAATGTCACCGAGCCCGCAGCCTGACCCCTCATCTGAGCCGAAACGGGCCTGACGGGATCAGAGGGGGCGGCGGCGCGGCGAGCCGGTGGGACCCTCGCGGGCGGGCAGGGGAGCGCGGGGCAGCAGCCGGGCTCCGGCAGCCCTCGCCGCCCGCACCCTCAGGCCGCCAAGGGCCGGCCCCCCGGGGAGGGGGGCGAGAAGCAGGGCGGCCCGCAGCGGGGCGGGCTCATCCTTCGCGGGTGAACGGCCGTCGGAAACTCCCAGCAGGGCCCCGCACCCCTTGCCTTCATTTCGGCTGGGGAGGGGTCATGGAGGGGGGCCAGATGGGCGACGAACCTTCTTCCCCACCGCGAGCAGGGCCTGGCTGTGACCGAGCCCTCAAAATCATGTCCTTTGTAGCCGAGTTCAGGACAGGAGAACCTCCAAGTGGAGAAAAGCCGGAGACGTCAGTGACCCGAGTGAGACTGGCGTTGGAGAAGGGAGGGAAGGGGCTGCGGGAGGGGAGAGGCGGCGGGGAGGAGAGGCTGGGGCAACCCCAGCGCTGGCGTCGGCGGGGCTGGCGAAGGAATGAGAGCGAGCCAGCACGAGGCGGGGCGGAGACGCCAGGGCCACTCGGGAGCCGTGGGCGAAGGAAGGGTCTGCACGGGGTCCCGGGAGGACCCAGGAAGTCTGCGCGAACGGCGGGCGTGGGTCCGGAGGGCCCGGGGTGGGAGGTCTGCCGGGCGCCGGCGGCAGGCAGGTGGACTGCGGGGGGCGAACCGACGGCGGGCCGGGCGCCGGCGCGGGCGCAGGGCCGGGGCCCGGGCCAGGGCGGCCGGCGCGCGTGTGGTCAGCCCCGCGGTCCTCCGGCCTCCGGGAGCGGGCCGGCAGGGCTCGGCCTCCGGCTCATTCGGAGGCGGTTCTCACCTCCCATTGGCTGCCGCCGCTGGCGGGGCGGGGCTCCGCTGCCCGGAAAAAAGTGTAACTGCGTAAAAAAGTCCTCGCCTGGGTGACGGATGCTCAAAAGTTCAGAAGTTTTCCCAATGCTTCCTTAAGCGGCTGGCGCGCGAGAGACCGAGAAAAGGTGACGCGGGGCCCGGGCAGGCGGCCGGCGCGCGGCCCCCCCCCCCCCCGCCCTGGTTATTTGGCCGCCTTCGCCGGCAGCTCAGGGCAGAGTCTCCTGGAAGGCGCAGGCAGTGTGGCGAGAAGGGCGCCTGCTTGTTCTTTCTTTTTGTCTGCTTTCCCCCGTTTGCGCCTGGAAGCTGCGCCGCGAGTTCCTGCAAGGCGGTCTGCCGCGGCCGGGCCCGGCCTTCTCCCCTCGCAGCGACCCCGCCTCGCGGCCGCGCGGGCCCCGAGGTAGCCCGAGGCGCCGGAGGAGCCAGCCCCAGCGAGCGCCGGGAGAGGCGGCAGCGCAGCCGGACGCACAGCGCAGCGGGCCGGCACCAGCTCGGCCGGGCCCGGACTCGGACTCGGCGGCCGGCGCGGCGCGGCCCGGCCCGAGCGAGGGTGGGGGGCGGCGGGCGGCGCGGGGCGGCGGCGAGCGGGGGCCATGCAGGCGCGCTACTCCGTGTCCAGCCCCAACTCCCTGGGAGTGGTGCCCTACCTCGGCGGCGAGCAGAGCTACTACCGCGCGGCGGCCGCGGCGGCCGGGGGCGGCTACACCGCCATGCCGGCCCCCATGAGCGTGTACTCGCACCCTGCGCACGCCGAGCAGTACCCGGGCGGCATGGCCCGCGCCTACGGGCCCTACACGCCGCAGCCGCAGCCCAAGGACATGGTGAAGCCGCCCTATAGCTACATCGCGCTCATCACCATGGCCATCCAGAACGCCCCGGACAAGAAGATCACCCTGAACGGCATCTACCAGTTCATCATGGACCGCTTCCCCTTCTACCGGGACAACAAGCAGGGCTGGCAGAACAGCATCCGCCACAACCTCTCGCTCAACGAGTGCTTCGTCAAGGTGCCGCGCGACGACAAGAAGCCGGGCAAGGGCAGCTACTGGACGCTGGACCCGGACTCCTACAACATGTTCGAGAACGGCAGCTTCCTGCGGCGGCGGCGGCGCTTCAAGAAGAAGGACGCGGTGAAGGACAAGGAGGAGAAGGACAGGCTGCACCTCAAGGAGCCGCCCCCGCCCGGCCGCCAGCCCCCGCCCGCGCCGCCGGAGCAGGCCGACGGCAACGCGCCCGGTCCGCAGCCGCCGCCCGTGCGCATCCAGGACATCAAGACCGAGAACGGTACGTGCCCCTCGCCGCCCCAGCCCCTGTCCCCGGCCGCCGCCCTGGGCAGCGGCAGCGCCGCCGCGGTGCCCAAGATCGAGAGCCCCGACAGCAGCAGCAGCAGCCTGTCCAGCGGGAGCAGCCCCCCGGGCAGCCTGCCGTCGGCGCGGCCGCTCAGCCTGGACGGTGCGGATTCCGCGCCGCCGCCGCCCGCGCCCTCCGCCCCGCCGCCGCACCATAGCCAGGGCTTCAGCGTGGACAACATCATGACGTCGCTGCGGGGGTCGCCGCAGAGCGCGGCCGCGGAGCTCAGCTCCGGCCTTCTGGCCTCGGCGGCCGCGTCCTCGCGCGCGGGGATCGCACCCCCGCTGGCGCTCGGCGCCTACTCGCCCGGCCAGAGCTCCCTCTACAGCTCCCCCTGCAGCCAGACCTCCAGCGCGGGCAGCTCGGGCGGCGGCGGCGGCGGCGCGGGGGCCGCGGGGGGCGCGGGCGGCGCCGGGACCTACCACTGCAACCTGCAAGCCATGAGCCTGTACGCGGCCGGCGAGCGCGGGGGCCACTTGCAGGGCGCGCCCGGGGGCGCGGGCGGCTCGGCCGTGGACGACCCCCTGCCCGACTACTCTCTGCCTCCGGTCACCAGCAGCAGCTCGTCGTCCCTGAGTCACGGCGGCGGCGGCGGCGGCGGCGGGGGAGGCCAGGAGGCCGGCCACCACCCTGCGGCCCACCAAGGCCGCCTCACCTCGTGGTACCTGAACCAGGCGGGCGGAGACCTGGGCCACTTGGCGAGCGCGGCGGCGGCGGCGGCGGCCGCAGGCTACCCGGGCCAGCAGCAGAACTTCCACTCGGTGCGGGAGATGTTCGAGTCACAGAGGATCGGCTTGAACAACTCTCCAGTGAACGGGAATAGTAGCTGTCAAATGGCCTTCCCTTCCAGCCAGTCTCTGTACCGCACGTCCGGAGCTTTCGTCTACGACTGTAGCAAGTTTTGACACACCCTCAAAGCCGAACTAAATCGAACCCCAAAGCAGGAAAAGCTAAAGGAACCCATCAAGGCAAAATCGAAACTAAAAAAAAAAAATCCAATTAAAAAAAACCCCTGAGAATATTCACCACACCAGCGAACAGAATATCCCTCCAAAAATTCAGCTCACCAGCACCAGCACGAAGAAAACTCTATTTTCTTAACCGATTAATTCAGAGCCACCTCCACTTTGCCTTGTCTAAATAAACAAACCCGTAAACTGTTTTATACAGAGACAGCAAAATCTTGGTTTATTAAAGGACAGTGTTACTCCAGATAACACGTAAGTTTCTTCTTGCTTTTCAGAGACCTGCTTTCCCCTCCTCCCGTCTCCCCTCTCTTGCCTTCTTCCTTGCCTCTCACCTGTAAGATATTATTTTATCCTATGTTGAAGGGAGGGGGAAAGTCCCCGTTTATGAAAGTCGCTTTCTTTTTATTCATGGACTTGTTTTAAAATGTAAATTGCAACATAGTAATTTATTTTTAATTTGTAGTTGGATGTCGTGGACCAAACGCCAGAAAGTGTTCCCAAAACCTGACGTTAAATTGCCTGAAACTTTAAATTGTGCTTTTTTTCTCATTATAAAAAGGGAAACTGTATTAATCTTATTCTATCCTCTTTTCTTTCTTTTTGTTGAACATATTCATTGTTTGTTTATTAATAAATTACCATTCAGTTTGAATGAGACCTATATGTCTGGATACTTTAATAGAGCTTTAATTATTACGAAAAAAGATTTCAGAGATAAAACACTAGAAGTTACCTATTCTCCACCTAAATCTCTGAAAAATGGAGAAACCCTCTGACTAGTCCATGTCAAATTTTACTAAAAGTCTTTTTGTTTAGATTTATTTTCCTGCAGCATCTTCTGCAAAATGTACTATATAGTCAGCTTGCTTTGAGGCTAGTAAAAAGATATTTTTCTAAACAGATTGGAGTTGGCATATAAACAAATACGTTTTCTCACTAATGACAGTCCATGATTCGGAAATTTTAAGCCCATGAATCAGCCGCGGTCTTACCACGGTGATGCCTGTGTGCCGAGAGATGGGACTGTGCGGCCAGATATGCACAGATAAATATTTGGCTTGTGTATTCCATATAAAATTGCAGTGCATATTATACATCCCTGTGAGCCAGATGCTGAATAGATATTTTCCTATTATTTCAGTCCTTTATAAAAGGAAAAATAAACCAGTTTTTAAATGTATGTATATAATTCTCCCCCATTTACAATCCTTCATGTATTACATAGAAGGATTGCTTTTTTAAAAATATACTGCGGGTTGGAAAGGGATATTTAATCTTTGAGAAACTATTTTAGAAAATATGTTTGTAGAACAATTATTTTTGAAAAAGATTTAAAGCAATAACAAGAAGGAAGGCGAGAGGAGCAGAACATTTTGGTCTAGGGTGGTTTCTTTTTAAACCATTTTTTCTTGTTAATTTACAGTTAAACCTAGGGGACAATCCGGATTGGCCCTCCCCCTTTTGTAAATAACCCAGGAAATGTAATAAATTCATTATCTTAGGGTGATCTGCCCTGCCAATCAGACTTTGGGGAGATGGCGATTTGATTACAGACGTTCGGGGGGGTGGGGGGCTTGCAGTTTGTTTTGGAGATAATACAGTTTCCTGCTATCTGCCGCTCCTATCTAGAGGCAACACTTAAGCAGTAATTGCTGTTGCTTGTTGTCAAAATTTGATCATTGTTAAAGGATTGCTGCAAATAAATACACTTTAATTTCAGTCAAAAACTGCTCTACGTGGCCTGTGATTCGCTCGGTCC